TGAGCTATGACCGTGCCACTGCACTCCAGCCTGGCTGACAGAGTGAGACCCCGTCTCAAAAACAAAAACATGTATTGAGCACCTGTTATATGCAAGGCACTGTTCTAGTCACTAGGGACATAGCCACAAGCCAGACAACATCCCTGCCCTCCTGGATCTGATATTCAAGTCGGAGAGGTGGGACTAAGGAGGGAGAGACAGATAATACAAGTGGACAAATAAATAAATCATCTAAAATAGCGGTAAATGATGTAAAGAAAACAAAACAGTGTGGCTTGCTAGCAAAGAGGTGGGGAACTGAGTTGCAGCAGGCATTAAGAAAGGCCTTTTTGATAGAGTGATGTGTGTGAATTAAGCCAAAATAATAAGATACAGTCAGCTTTGAGATTACATGAGTAAGGTTCTAAGGAGAGGGAACGGCTCATGCAAAGCCCCTGAGCTGGTGCCTCCAAAAACTGGCAGAAAGCCCCTGTGAACGGTTGTGTGATGGTAGGTGAGTTACTTAGCCCCTGTGCACCACGAGAAAATGGGGATGCTCATATCTACCCCTCGAGGTTGCTATGAGGATTCAAATTAGGCAACCCTGTTACAAGGTTAATGCTGTGTCCGGCATATAGTAGGTGTTCAATAAACACCAGCTATTAGTTTGAGTAATATAATTATTAATTTGAGGAGGAAAGAATGGACCTGGGGAGTGAGAAGGGTGAGGAAAAAGTAGCTAGTGTAGCTTATCCTTCTAGAATCTAAAATTCAGGATATAGTCTGAGCAAGCTCCTGATAACGGGATTCTAAACATGCCTCCAGGACATCCTAGACACCAAATTATAATTAGCATTGACTTCATAGTGACTGCCATTCGTTGAGCGCCTACTACGTGACCAGGCACTACTCCAAGCACCTTGTGTCCACGGCCCTGTCTGACTCTGGGGCAGGCACTATTATTAACGCCTCCATTTTACAGAGGAGAAAAGCTGTGGTTCAGAGTCCAAAGCCCCGTCACCTCCTACCAGGTTGACCTTTGGCCATTCCTTGCCTTTGATGTGAGTGATAGGAGCGGGCGATTCTGCTTCTCCCTCCATCTCCCGGCGGGGATTGTACGGTGAGAGAATGAGAGCAAAACCTCAGAGCCCCCTTCCCAGGAACCCTGTCCCAGCCTGGTCCCCACCCACCACCACCACTGACCCGATGCTAGAGAAGGATGCGGCTGGAGGTGACTTCCCAGCCAACTTGGTGTAAGTCATGTGGGGAAGTGGCCAGGGTAGGGCTTGTGGCCTTGTTCCCTGTTTGCACAGACAGCCTCCAACTAATGCCACTGAAGACATTCCCAGCTGCTATCCGGGGAGTCATCCAGAGTGAGCTCAACTATTCTGTGATCCTGCAGTGGGTGGTGACAATGGACCCTGAGCCTGTGCTGAGCTGGACCTTCAGTGGGGTGCCCTGTGGGATGGGAGAGAAGCTGTTCATCCGACGGTTGTCCTGTGAGCAGCTGGGCACCTACATGTGCATAGCCACAAACAGCAAGAAACAGCTGGTCTCTGAGCCTGTAACCATCTCGCTGCCAAGTGAGTCCCCCATTCCACCCCACCCCACCCCACTCCTCCAATCTCACCCCTCCTTGGTCCCCAGAACCCATCATGCAGCCCACAGAAGCAGAGCCCATGGAGCCAGACCCCACTCTGTCCCTGTCAGGAGGCTCTGCCATCGGGCTCCTTGCGGCTGGGATCCTGGGAGCCGGGGCACTGATTGCAGGCATGTGTTTCATCATCATCCAGAGCCTAAGGTACCTCTATCCCTCACCCCCGTCCACTGGGCTCTCTCTGTCTCTCTCTCTCTCTCCACTGCAGGACTGACAGGCAGAGAATAGGAATATGCAGCTGAAATGTGGGCAACTCTCCTGTCAGCTGAAGAGGTAATACCAGGAAGGGTGTGAAGGAAATCCTATGGAATTTACAGTTCTCTGTCTCTCTCTGCAGATGGGTGCTTTGTACCTCTCTATCCACGTGGAAAAAAAAACCCATCCCATAGCTTCCAAGTCTACAACATCTCTGTTCAAGGGAACAACCCAACGTAACCAGACTCCCTTTGCCCTGTTTCTGAAACACCTGAAGAAAACATCTGATGGGTTGACTCGGTGCCATCCTTGGTCCCATCGCCGTGACACGTTGTGCAAGCAAAGCATCAGAGGCTCATCCCTGTCTGTGGGAGCTCAGTGCTCAGAAAACAGGGGGGAGGTTTTACCTTGGAAATTGGCCAGACCCCAAAATATGTCTTTTACACATGCTGCTTTTTTTTTCTCTTTTTCAAAAAGAACCAAAAAATAAATTAAAACACCACCACTTCTGAATGGTTTCTCATGAAGCCTCTCTTC